CAAAGATACAAAAAAAGCATTACGTGAGAGGGTAATGAGCAAAATAGCATCATTCAAAAACAAAAGGATGAGTCACAGAAAAGATGGGGAGGGGTCCAGGGCACAGTGATTAATCAAAAGGAGTAATTTCAACAGCAGTCTGATGAAAGAAACAAAGATAAAAATAGCAATTGGAATTAGCCGGGCGTGGTGGCACGCGCCTGTAGTCCCAGCTACTCGGGAGGCTGAGGCAGGAGAATCGCTTGAACCCAGGAGACGGAGGTTGCACTGAGCCGAGATCGCACCACTGCACTCCAGCCTGGGCGACAGAGTGAGTCCCTATCTCAAAATAATAATAATAATAGTAATAAAAGCAAAAAAAAAGGGCCCATCTAGCATTCCCCGTCCCAGACTTAGAGTACAAGTCCAGCATCCGGAACAGACATTTCAAACACCAAGCTTTGAGAAACTGAAATCGCAACTTGATTGCTCTGGGTAGGTCCTAAGACCCTTCCTGACAAAAAGAAAAGGGGCTCCCTGTGCTCAAGCCTAACTGGGTTTATTTTTTATTTTTATTTATTTATTTTTTGAGACGGAGTGTCACTCTGTCGCCCAGGCTGGAGTTGCAGTGGCGCGATCTCAGCTCACTGCAACCTCCACCTCCCGGGTTCAAGCAACTCTCCTGCTTCAGCCTCCCGAATAGCTGGGACTACAGACGTGAACTACCACACCCAGCTAATTTTTGTATTTTTAGTAGAGACGGGGTTTCACCAGGTTGGCCAGGCTGGTCTCGAACTCCTGACCTCAGGTGACCCACTCGTCTTGGCCTCCCAAACTGCTGGGATTCCAGGCGGGAGCCACCGCGCCCGGTCAATCGTAACTGGGTTTAATCAGCTCCTTAGCCCAGGCCTTCCCGTGTGACGACCTGGGAAAACCTGTTTCCACGCGCAGGTCCCGGAGGTCCCGAGAGCCAGGAGATGACGCGGATGAAGGAGGGGCGGGCGCCCGGCCCAGATCCCGCAGCTGAGAGGGCGGAAGCCTTGGCACTAGCGGCGCCCGGGCGCGGAGTGCGCAGGGCAAGGTCCTGCGCTCTGGGCCAGCGCTCGGCCATGCGATCCGCCGCGCGGAGGGGACGCGCCGCGCCCGCCGCCAGGTGCCTGGGACCCCGGGACGCGGCCCATACTATAGTCATTTCTGTGTTTCGCTTTTCTCTCCAGGGACTCTTTGCCGGTGCTACTGTTTTTATGCTTGCTTCTGAAGACGTGTGAACCTAAAACTGCAAATGCCTTTAAACCAAATATCCTACTGATCATGGCGGATGATCTAGGCACTGGGGATCTCGGTTGCTACGGGAACAATACACTGAGGTACAGTTGGTTGTTGCTATTGGTGATGATGTTTCCAACAATGACATTTGTGTGCTTTGCTCAGAACGCCGAATATTGACCAGCTTGCAGAGGAAGGTGTGAGGCTCACTCAGCACCTGGCGGCCGCCCCGCTCTGCACCCCAAGCCGAGCTGCATTCCTCACAGGGAGACATTCCTTCAGATCAGGTTGGTGTCACGGAGATGATGGAGAAATGGGTAGTAAATTCTTCCTGTCTTCTCTGCCCCACAGGCATGGACGCCAGCAATGGATACCGGGCCCTTCAGTGGAACGCAGGCTCAGGTGGACTCCCTGAGAACGAAACCACTTTTGCAAGAATCTTGCAGCAGCATGGCTATGCAACCGGCCTCATAGGTGTGGATATGTGGGAGCCTCACATTATACGGGGGTCTCTGTTGAACATTTGCGTTTCTTTTAGGAAAATGGCACCAGGGTGTGAATTGTGCATCCCGCGGGGATCACTGCCACCACCCCCTGAACCACGGATTTGACTATTTCTACGGCATGCCCTTCACGCTCACAAACGACTGTGACCCAGGCAGGCCCCCCGAAGTGGACGCCGCCCTGAGGGCGCAGCTCTGGGGTTACACCCAGTTCCTGGCGCTGGGGATTCTCACCCTGGCTGCCGGCCAGACCTGCGGTTTCTTCTCTGTCTCCGCGAGAGCAGTCACCGGCATGGCCGGCGTGGGCTGCCTGTTTTTCATCTCTTGGTACTCCTCCTTCGGGTTTGTGCGACGCTGGAACTGTATCCTGATGAGAAACCATGACGTCACGGAGCAACCCATGGTTCTGGAGAAAACAGCGAGTCTTATGCTAAAGGAAGCTGTTTCCTATATTGAAAGGTAAGCAACCATCGCATCTTAAAGAGGAGATGTGTGTATTCTCAAGGAAGTTTTCTTCTTTCAGACACAAGCATGGGCCATTTCTCCTCTTCCTTTCTTTGCTGCATGTGCACATTCCCCTTGTGACCACGAGTGCATTCCTGGGGAAAAGTCAGCATGGCTTATATGGTGATAATGTGGAGGAGATGGACTGGCTCATAGGTAAGTCAAGGTACCATGGAGCCTCACTCCACCTTGGTCCTGAAACTTTCCATTTTCTGTAAAGGTAAGGTTCTTAATGCCATCGAAGACAATGGTTTAAAGAACTCAACATTCACGTATTTCACCTCTGACCATGGAGGACATTTAGAGGCAAGAGATGGACACAGCCAGTTAGGGGGATGGAACGGAATTTACAAAGGTGAGTTGTGGACATCGGGGACACATATGCATGGCAAAATCCTAACGATGTCTTCTACTTACAGGTGGGAAGGGCATGGGAGGATGGGAAGGTGGGATCCGCGTGCCCGGGATCTTCCACTGGCCGGGGGTGCTCCCGGCCGGCCGAGTGATTGGAGAGCCCACGAGCCTGATGGACGTGTTCCCTACTGTGGTCCAGCTGGTGGGTGGCGAGGTGCCCCAGGACAGGTACGTGGAGATAAGGCTGCCTGTTCCCTGATGACTCTGCTCTGTGTTCTCTTCATGAAATCAGGGTGATTGATGGCCACAGCCTGGTACCCTTGCTGCAGGGAGCTGAGGCACGCTCGGCACATGAGTTCCTGTTTCATTACTGTGGGCAGCATCTTCACGCAGCACGCTGGCACCAGAAGGACAGTGAGTACCTGCTGCCCACAGCCAGGGTTGTCCTGTTTAAAATATCATGGTTGTTTCTGTGTAGAAAGGTAGTAGATCGACGCTGAACAGTTTCAACACAGGGGAAAGGGGAAGAATTAAGGAACCTCTATGATTCTGATTTCTGAAAGCAGCCACAGTGAGCGCTCTGCAATGAGTCCCTTTGCCTGGGGCATGCAATGCAGAGACACAAACGGACACACATGGGCGCACGCGCGCACACACACATGCTCTGACTTTGCAAGCTGAAGGCTGTGATTGTGTGGACTGCCTCGTGTCCCTCCTCCTTTTCACTGAATAGGGAGGTTCATGCTGATACCACAGGGCCGACACCTGCGTTCTGCGTTCACACCTGCGTGGATTTCTGCCACCCTGACTCCCTTCTTGTCTGCATCCAGGTGGAAGCGTCTGGAAGGTTCATTACACGACCCCGCAGTTCCACCCCGAGGGAGCGGGGGCCTGCTACGGCCGAGGCGTCTGCCCATGCTCCGGGGAGGGCGTGACCCATCACAGACCCCCTTTGCTCTTTGACCTCTCCAGGGACCCCTCCGAGGCACGGCCCCTGACCCCCGACTCCGAGCCCCTGTACCACGCCGTGATAGCAAGGGTAGGTGCCGCGGTGTCGGAGCATCGGCAGACCCTGAGTCCTGTGCCCCAGCAGTTTTCCATGAGCAACATCCTGTGGAAGCCGTGGCTGCAGCCGTGCTGCGGACATTTCCCGTTCTGTTCATGCCACGAGGATGGGGATGGCACCCCCTGAATGCCAGGACTGTGAGAGAGGATCCAGGAGAGCCTGACTGCGTTGCAAACAAAATTCTCCAAGCTTGGTTCTATCTTCAGCTTCCCTTTTTGCAAGGAACATGCCCTGGACTGAGAGTGGGTCCCCACTTTCTTTCTTTCTTTCTTTCTTTTTTGAGACAGAGTGTCGCTCTGTCCCTCAGGCTGGAATGCAATGGCACGATCTCTGCTCACTGCAACCTCCGCCTCCCGGGTTCAAGCGATTTTCCTGCCTCAGCCTCCTGAGTACCCAGGATTACAGGCACCAGGCACCTGCCACCATGCCTAGCTAATTTTTGTAGTTTTAGTAGAGACAGGGTTTCACCATGTTGCCCAGGCTGGTCTCGCACTCCTGACCTCAAGTCATCCACCTGCCTCAGCCTCCCAAAGTGCTGGGATTACAGGCACGAGCCACTGCGCCCATGTAGGGTTTCCCTTTCCTGATTTGTGAAATAAGACTGTCCCAGTAGGCACCCACTGATGCCTCCTCTTCCTCTTCTAAATCTCAGGGTTCGTCATTGTGCCAATGCCCGATGTTTTCACCCCTCCGTCTTAAAGCATTGTTGCAATTTCATCACCTAGATGACATAACAGCCTTACAAAAGGACAGGGAGGAGTGTCTGTTCCTACTCTCACATAGCGGAGGAAAGTTAGAGCCTCTCAGTCTCTGTTTATGAGGACTCATTAATCTCAAATAATTGATGCATTTTTCATACATTAGGGTCTCTGTCCATGTGTCTTCCTGATATTGTTATAGAAATGGCTTCAGGCTGCTGGTAACAGATGCTGCGGAAAAAGAATGCCTTAAACAAAGCCAGGCACGGTGACTCACACCTGTAATCCCAGCACTTTGGGAGGCTAAGGTGGGAGGATCACTTGAGCCTAGGAGTTAGACACCTACCCAGCCTGAGCAACACAGTGAGACCTCATCTCTACAAAAAACAAATAATTAGCTAGATGTCGTGGCGCACAGCTGTAGTCTCAGCTACTTAGGAGGCTGAGGCGGGAGGATTATTTGAGCCTGGGAGGTCAAAACTGCAATGAGCTAAGATTGCACTACTGCACTCCGGGCTGGGAGACAGAGTAAGACCCTGCCTTAAAAAAAAAAAAAAAAAAATGCCTTAAAGAAAATAATAAGAGAAGGGTGTGTTCTCTTCCAAGTAATGAGCCGATCAAGGGGAAGCAACCCAAGGCTAGCAGGCTCTTTTCAATTCCCAGCTCTGCCACTCTTAGCATGGCAGAGAGTTGGCCTCATTATGCCAGTATGGCTGCCACAGTGTCAGACATCACATTCCAGGCAGTGGAAAGGAGAAAGAACCAAAGGGCATCCCTTTCTCTTGAAGCAGTCCCTGTGAGGGGGGATTATCTGGAAGCCCCAACCCAATTTCTGCTTCCAACCATTATCCATAGAAACAACTGGAAGTTGAGAAGTGCAGTCTTTTAGGTGGGCACCTGGCTGCCCTGTATGAAACCAGAATTAGGTTGGTCAGCAGGAAAACAAGAAAACACTTACTGTGTTGACTGAGGTTTTTGACGCATCGCTTTATTGTCAAATTAAACAACTCTATCTCATTCTGCACTGAAACACGTACTACCATTGCCTATAATTGGAAAATGATCCTCAGAGGCACAGAAGATGCCCTGATGGAAAGTTTGCCCCTTGGGCAAAGAGACAGCCATGGGAACCTTCAGACATAGAGAGAGAAGGTGGCTTTTCTCCCTACATTCCTCAAATAGCTAAGATTTGGCCAGTGTGTTTTCTAAGTCAATTCTAGTGTGTTTCATCCTCACCTCTTCCCTCTGTGGCTTTGATGATGGAAGTGTAGTCCTAACCTACTGCACAGCTGGGACCCCCTGCCCCTAGATCCCAATACTGGGGATGGGAGGACCTTGCACTATTCCCCTCAGTCCATCTATCGAGGTCTTTGCAGGAAGCATACTGGGAATTGAAACGAGAGCCTAAATGACATCTAAGAAAGGCAGTGTTCAATACCAGGTATTAGGTGAGGATGGGATTCTAAGGACATCAGTGGGAGGCAGGGAGCCACCTTCAGACCTCAGCATGGAAGCTTCCAAGATCCAGAGGAAGAGGCAACAGCACTGAGAGTCATAGGTAGAAGAATCATCACAGCCCTGCTAACCAGGCAGCTGATGCCCCTCTCCCCTGGCTCCCTGTGTCCAAATCCTACAGGGGCATCTGTTGGCTGAACTCAACCTGAAGCCAAAGAGAAGATGAGTGGAGAGAGGCAACATTTATAGAGCTCAGGTTTCTAGGGCTGGAGAGGGATCTGGAGGGACACACAGGAGACACCTGGCATAACCAAAAAATGATTAAAAAAAAAAAAAAAAAGAAACATCTATGGAGCATGGGACACGGGGAGTGGAGGCAGCTAAAAGCCATCTCATCTTTCACCGTATTCAACAAGCCCATTATAACAAGTCTTTCACGCTCAACCATTCAAACAATCCCAACAATCCCAGCCTAAGAATTTCCTGGCATTTGATGAAAATGGCTGTGGGTTTTGCTATCTTTAAGCTCCCTGGGAAGCAGGATATAAGCCCAGGGCTGGCAGGCTCTTTCTAGCTACCTGCTCTTGCACATAGAGTTTGCCTCATGGTTGCAAGAAGGCTGCCATAGCTCCAGATGGCACATAGACATTCCAGGCAGCAGGAAAAAGGAAGGAGCACTTAACCGAAGGAGGTCAGGGAGTTGGTTAGTCTCCACCTGAAGAAGAGAGCCATGAACCAGCTTCAGTTGACTAACGGGCTCCTGTGAGTGCATCTTTGGACTTTTCTGGAGGTTGAAATCTAGATGTGGTATGTGTCTTAAAGCAGCCACCAACTCCTCCCATTACCTTCCAAGTGAGCCCAACTACACGATGGAGCCTCTTCCCTGCCCTTGGATCTGGGCTGAGCCTCTGACTTGCGTTGACCAACAGAATGCAGTGAAAGTGATGCCGATACTACCCTCCCTGCCCTAGACTTGGGATACCTGGCAGCTATATTCTTCCATTCCTCAGGACTTGCAAAAACGGGTCTCAGCATGCCTTCCCAGAGCCATGAGGTGTTTCTTTGCCCATTCATTGATCTGAGAAGTGAGTGTAAGGAGTTTAAATCAACCTCTGTTCTGTGCTAGTTAAGGTAATAAAGTTGCTGCAGTCCAGGGGGTAGGTACCTGTGGACGGCTCTGCGAATAGGACAGTTGCATTTCTTGGGAATCAAGTGCATCCCTAGGCTGGCAGTGCAGCAGAAATACTGAATAAAATGTGACAAATCTCCCTGGATGGTGTCATTTGTTTGTTTTTATTTCCCAT